ATGAGGGTGGAGAGAAGGTCCACAAAACAGAATGCTCAGCCTGGCACCGTGGCTCACGCCTGTCATCCCAGCACTTTGGGAGGCCGAGGCAGGAAGATCGCTTGAGCCCAGGAGTTCGAGACCAGCCTGGGCAACATAGTGAGACCTCGTCTCTACAAGAAATACAAAAATTAGCTGGAAGTGTTGGTTCACACCTGTAATCCCAGTTACTCGGGAGGCTGAGCTGGGAGGATCACCTGAGCCCAGGAAGTCAAGGCTGCCGTGAGCCGTGATTGTGCCACTGCACTCCAGCCTGGACAACAGAGCAAGACCCCATCTCAAAATAAACAAACCAAAAAATAGGGTGTAGAGAAGGAAAGGTAGTGTCCTGAGAAGTAATCTCCAGGCTGGAGAGATGGAACAGGACCACATGGGAAGGGGACTCCCAGAGACATGGAGAGTGACAAGAAATTGGAAGTGGCAGCAGAGACCCAGCCATGAGAAGGGGACGCTAACAGGCAGCCCCTCCAGAACTCCCTGTCTCACCCCCTTCCGCCCCCAAGGACCCAGGCCCTGAAGCAGAATGGATCTCCCAGAAGGGAAGGGGTGCAGGGAGAAGAACCCCACTTTCATCACCCGTCCCTGCAGACGTCACCCAAGCACCCATCTCACAAACGCTCTGCCTACCATCCCCTGTAACCACTGGCTTCACCTGGGAGCAAAAGCAGGAAGAGGATGTGACCCAGATGGATCATGGTGGACTGGGGTCTGGCAGGGGTCTGGCAGAGGACTGTGGTCCAGAGAAGTCCAGAGGAACTGTGGGGGAGCAGAGAAGTAGCAATAGCGGATGTCACCCTGCTGGTGTCAAGGCCATCTGCTTCCTGTGTGTGTTGAGGGGGTGTCTCCGTTACTGCCTTTGGTGAACGAACTCAGGGGGAGGGTCAGAGAGACCAGGGAGGCTGCTGGCCTGGTCCAAGTGGGAATGACAGGTGGCAAGGGTGTGCAGGCTAGGGAGATCTGGAAATATTTTGGAGGTAGGGCCAAGAAAATTTGCTGATTAAATGAATGTGGGTGTGTTTGAGAGGGATCCTAGACAGCCAAGCCTTCTGGCATGAAACGCTGAGAAGATGGGAGTGTCTGCTGGCAGAGATGAAAGGTAGGGAAGTGGGTTTGCGGGGAAAGTGACGATTGATGACTTCCCCCTCTCCTCTCCCGCACAGTGAGCAGGGGTGAGCGCAGCCACTGCCCAACGCAAACCGTGAAGAAGCTTCTGGAAGAGCAGAGGCGCCGCCAGCAGCAGCAGCCCGACGCTGGCGGGGTGCAGGTGAGGCCAGGGAGCCACAGCTCTCCGGAGGCACCTGGGTTCCTTTTTGCTTTTGTCTCTACAGGGACAATTTCTCCCTCCCCCAGAGCAGCCCCTGACCCCATCTGTGAATGAGGCTGTGACTGGTAAGTTCTCTCAGCTCCCGGCCTCCCCATCCAGACCTGCCCCTGCCCCTCCTCTTACACGCAGGCCACCCTCCCTTCCCAGCACACTCGGAGACTGTGGGTTCTGGACCTAGCAGCCTGGGCTTTCCAGACTGGGACCCCAACACGCATGCTGCCTACACTGACAGCCCCTACTCTTGCCCTGCTTCTGCTGCCGAAAATTTCCTGCCTCCTGACTTCTACCCACCCTCGGACCCAGGGCAGCCGTGCCCATTTCCCCAGGGCATGGAGGTGAGATACAGAGTGGGTACAGGATGCTGAAGCCCAGTTCTATGTAGGATCTTCTCTGCCACAGGCTGGACCCTGGAGAGTTTCTGCACCCCCTTCAGGACCCCCACAGTTCCCCGCTGTGGTCCCTGGACCATCGCTGGAGGTGGCCCGAGCTCACATGCTGGCTTTGGGGCCACAGCAGCTGCTGGCCCAGGATGAGGAGGGGGACACGTGAGTATAAGGGATAGGGTTGTCTGCAGACTTGTTCTCACGGCTGTCCCCCACCTGTCCTCAGGCTCCTTCACCTGTTTGCGGCTCGGGGGCTGCGCTGGGCGGCATATGCTGCGGCTGAGGTGCTCCAGGTGTACCGGCGTCTTGACATTCGTGAGCATAAGGGCAAGGTGAGGCTTGGGGCCTGAACTCTCCTGGGTTCGAGCCCAACCTGACTTCTCCTGTGGCCTGCAGACCCCTCTCCTGGTGGCGGCTGCTGCCAACCAGCCCCTGATTGTGGAGGATCTGTTGAACCTGGGAGCAGAGCCCAATGCCGCTGACCATCAGGGACGTTCGGTCTTGCACGTGGCCGCTACCTACGGGCTCCCAGGAGTTCTCTTGGTATGGCCAGCTGGCAGGCAGGGGTTTGTCTGTTACCCAGCAGTCTGCCTTCTCTTCCTCCCAGGCTGTGCTTAACTCTGGGGTCCAGGTTGACCTGGAAGCCAGAGACTTCGAGGGTAAGTTGGGTGTGGGCAGGGCTGGTGTGGTTGATGCGGGTCCCTCACTGTCTCCATTCTGCAGGCCTCACCCCGCTCCACACGGCCATCCTGGCCCTTAACGTTGCTATGCGCCCTTCCGACCTCTGTCCCCGGGTGCTGAGCACACAGGCCCGAGACAGGCTGGATTGTGTCCACATGTTGCTGCAAATGGGTGCTAATCACACCAGCCAGGTGAGCGGGGATGTGGGCGGTCAGACCCTGGGGGCCCTGACCTCTGCCATTCCCTTCCCCTCAGGAGATCAAGAGCAACAAGACAGTTCTGCACTTGGCCGTGCAGGCTGCCAACCCCACTCTGGTTCAGCTGCTGCTGGAGCTGCCCCGGGGAGACCTGCGGACCTTTGTCAACATGAAGGTGGGAGCTGGGGCTGGGAAGTGCAGATTGTGGATCCCCACCAGCCCTCCCCTTACTTTTCCAGGCCCACGGGAACACAGCCCTCCACATGGCGGCTGCCCTGCCCCCTGGGCCGGCCCAGGAGGCCATCGTGCGGCACCTGTTGGCAGCTGGGGCGGACCCCACACTGCGCAACCTGGAGAATGAGCAGCCCGTTCACCTGCTGCGGCCCGGGCCGGGCCCTGAGGGGGTAAGTAAGCACTGAGCCTGCCTGTAGAGTGGAGACTTCTCTCCCTCCTTTGCCTTGTCTACAGCTCCGGCAGCTGTTGAAGAGGAGCCGTGTGGCGCCGCCAGGCCTGTCCTCTTAGGACTCAAACCCAGACCCTGGACTGATTTTCCAGTCCCCACCGTCCTGCGGGACAGCCAGCGTATGCTAATGTTGCAAACCCATGATAATGTATGTGGAATATCCTGCCATTGGGGTTTTACATTAAAACCCCAGAATGGCTGCAGAGGGGTGAACAGGCCCCAATATTTGGGGTGCTGTGATACCCCTCTTCTACCCACAAGGAGCCCTCTTGATGATTTCTGTGAAATCGAGGCCCCTTGATTGTTTCTGTGAAACACCCTGCACCCCTAGTCCTTTCCCCACTGAGATCTTTCGGGTTCTCTCCCCTAACTCAGCTCTTCGTTCCCAGAAACCCAGATGTAATCCCCCTACGTGGTGCTTGGGGCATCCCGATACCATCTCAGTAAATCTCCTACAATGGCCTCCTCACCCTCCCCGGGACCCACACCCTTCAGGTCCTCACCCTGAGACAGGAGGGACCCTCTGAGATCAGGGACCCTTAGGTCTCACTGCTCTCTGATTCAGAGCTCAGCTGGGCCCCCAGTTCCAGACCCCAGCATTCCCGGTCACTCCCTCCCTAATCTGAGCATCACTCAAGCTCTTTATTAAACTCAATTTGGGCCAGATTTGGTGGCTCATGCCTGTAATCCTAACACTC